TGGAAACTACCAGATGAGGAGGGAAGGGATGAAGGGCTAAAAAGCTACCTACTAAGTACTATGCTTAGTAGGTACTACTAGGTACCTACTACCTGGGTGACAGGATCAATTACATCCCAAACCTCAGCATCACACAATATAACCATGTAACAAACCTGCACGTGTACTTCCTGAATCTAAAATAAAAGTTAAAATTTTAAAACATAATAATATGTTAGAGCTGAATCATAGGGGGTTTTATTTGCCAATTTTAGATCTAATGCTGTCAACAGAGAAAAAAAATCAAAGCTGCTGAAAGGAGGAAGTAAAATTAACTAAGTCTTTGAGATAAAACTTCTTCCATATTTGGAGATAGAAGGACAGCAAATGAGTTGTGCTGAAAGACCTGCACCTGCATCAGGGATGAGAAAGGCTTAGAGCCCAACTTCAGATGCAACTGCTGGGGAAGAGCTAGTGCCCTGCTCTGGCCTCTCCTGGGCCTGGCAAGTGTGCCCTGAGAAGCAACTGCTTGGGAGTCACAGACCTCAACCCCAAGCAAGAAAGGAAAAGGTCTATAAGAAAATCATGGTGGTCCTGAGAGGAGATGGATTCCTGCTGTCATTACACTGCCCTCTATGCCTGAGATCTCATCACAAATCCAGCCATCTCTTTTTTCTCAAAAAAATCAGAGGTAACTCTGTCCCCAAAACCCATAACTGACACCACTCACTAGAGGCCCAGTGAACAGCTTTCTGCATCACAGCCATAACACCCTGTGTTACTTTGGTAGACTTTCCCTTGGATACCTGGTAGGTGCTCTGAGTGAGCTTGAAGACTGATTATATCTCATACCATCCCTGACAATTTGGAGGCTGGAAAAGATATTTTCTTCTCTACTGGAAAACAAAGGCAGGAGGCACCAAGGATCTCCAGAGAACGGAGGCCCCAGAGGAAGGAAAGAACCAGCACAGAACAGTCTCCTGACACTGTTCCTCTAGCTGGTAAATTGATCCTCACTGAGCACAGGACCAGAGCTCACTCCCTGAGGGCTCTGTTCATAATGCCTCCATCCTCCAGCAAACACCAAGAGACCTTCTCCCTATTTCTGCTCCTTCATTCTTTGATGGCTAACATAGAAAAGGCTACCTCTCCTCTCCAGGACAATCAGACAGTCTCAGAGAAACTTCAGGTTTGTGATCCCCTTTTGTCCATGAAAGGAGATGATGCAATGGACAAAGTTTCCAGGATTGGTAAAGCCTAGGTTGTAATTCAAGTCCTAGGCTCCTTACTCAAATCCACTGTTTTTCTACTATGCCTGAGTTGCCTACCCCTTCTCATAAAGGGAAAAGCTGTTCTTATTTTCAAGGACTTTGCAGAAAGTAAATAGGTGTAATGATATGTAGTCAAAATCAAGTGAAGCAGATGGATGTGTGCTGCTGAGATCAGAACAATAATGCTTCCGATCCACACTGCCTTTTTGAGCTAGCCTTGGGGAAAAAGTAAAACATCAGAGAAATGCTTTTGTCTCATATTATGTATTATAGCACAGGAGCTGGCTAACTTAATGTGGGTCTAATCCAACATTTCTGAGATATAATGAGGGTGAAGCTGTTGTTTTCTTGTTTGGAAAGTTAATTGACCCAATCCAAGCATCCTGTACAGCATCCACAGCTTTAACACCACTGAACCTGTATTCACACTTGCTTCTGTAACCAACTCGGGGGAATCTGCCTGCCACTTTGGACAGCTCCAGTTTAGCCCTGTGCCAGGTAAACACTGCTGCTGCTCTCTGTACAGAGGAGCTAGGTAATAAAAGGTGAGTAACATTACACTCTTGTTAGAAATATCTCAGTAATTGCTGGTGCTTTTACAATTCACAGGCACATGAAAATCTTCAACAGCCCCAGCAACTCCAGCACCTTCACTGGCTTCATCCTCCTGGGCTTCCCTTGCCCCAGGGAGGGGCAGATCCTCCTCTTTGTGCTCTTCACTGTTGTTTACCTCCTGACCCTCATGGGCAATGGTTCCATCATCTGTGCTGTGCACTGGGATCAGAGACTCCACGCCCCCATGTACATCCTGCTCGCCAACTTCTCCTTCTTGGAGATATGTTATGTCACCTCCACAGTCCCCAGCATGCTGGCCAACTTCCTCTCTGACACCAAGATCATCTCGTTCTCTGGCTGCTTCCTCCAGTTCTACTTTTTCTTCTCCTTGGGCTCTACAGAATGCTTTTTCCTGGCAGTTATGGCATTTGATCGATACCTTGCCATCTGTCGGCCTCTACGCTATCCAACCATTATGACCAGACGTCTCTGTACCAATCTTGTGGTCAATTGCTGGGTACTTGGTTTCATCTGGTTCTTGATTCCTATCGTCAACATCTCCCAAATGTCCTTCTGTGGATCTAGGATTATTGACCACTTCCTATGTGACCCAGCTCCTCTTCTAACTCTCACTTGCAAAAAAGGCCCTGTGATAGAGCTTGTCTTTTCTGTCTTAAGTCCTCTGCCTGTCTTTATGCTCTTTCTCTTCATTGTGGGGTCCTATGCTCTGGTCGTGAGAGCTGTGTTGAGGGTCCCTTCAGCAGCTGGGAGAAGAAAGGCTTTCTCCACCTGTGGGTCTCACCTGGCTGTGGTTTCACTGTTCTACGGCTCAGTACTGGTCATGTATGGGAGCCCACCATCTAAGAATGAAGCTGGAAAGCAGAAGACTGTGACTCTGTTTTATTCTGTTGTTACCCCACTGCTTAACCCTGTGATATATAGTCTTAGGAACAAAGATATGAGAAAAGCTCTGAAGAAATTTTGGGGAACATAAAATGTTAATCAAAAAGGTCCTTGCGTAATTAATCTTGTCTTTAATTTTGGGGTTTAAAAAAAAAACTGGTCTTGGCCAGGCGCGGTGGCTTACGCCTGTAATCCCAGCACTTTGGGAGCCCGAGGCGGGTGGATCACGAGGTCAGGAGATCAAGACCACCCTGGCTAACACGGTGAAACCCTGTCTCTACTAAAAAATACAAAAAATTAGCCGGGCGTGGTGGCGGACGCCTGTAGTCCCAGCTACTCGGGAGGCTGAGGCAGGAGAATGGCGTGAACCCGGGAGGCGGAGCTTGCAGTGAGCCGAGATCGCGCCACTGCACTCAAGCCTGGGCGACAGAGCGAGACTCTGTCTCAGGAAAAAAAAAAAAAAAAAACTGGTCTTATACAGTTAATTGTTCATCTTACTATTGGCCAAAGCTAAAATACCTGTGAGCATGTTTCTGTTATTTCTCCTTTCAGATCTTGATTATTTGCCCAGTTGTGTAACATGCCTCAATGTTTTTTAATTGACTGGTGGGCATTGTATTTTAAAAACTATAAAGACAATATATGCAGTAATGAAGGTTTTGTTCTAGCAAGTAGATGGAGTAGAGGCAGATCACATTGATTCTATTTAAGCACTACTTGTATGTGTTTTTAAAATGATCTGTGCTCGTTTTAGTTTTACTCTTAGGGTGTGGCTCTTACTGCAGGAACATAGCCTTTCTGAGACCTCAGGGACAAATCTGGACTGTTTAGAAGGTCCCTCCGCTTCAGCTGATCCTAGCCTCCTATTTCAGTACTTCTTGAACCCCATGACTCCTGAAACTTCCGCTTTGCTCTTTAGACTCTCAGCTTTTGTTTCTGCTAGCTATTTTGGGGTCTCACCGTGTACACACAGCTTAGAAATCCAAAAATGCCTTGAAGGGGAATTGCATCATATTTTTAGCCTAGCTTCTGTGGTCCTTCCCTCTCCAGGATTTCTCAAACGCCAGGTGCTTTGGCAACTTTCAAATTCTCTACCTTCTCAGTTCAGTAAAACTACTGCTTTCTGCTCAGTCCTTATTCCTCCTTTCCTCATACTCTCCCAACCCAGTAAATGGTCAAATATCCTCAGGGAAATACACATGGGGAATGTGAAACTCACCTCCCTTTTCTTCCCTTCATCTTGGACTGTAGCCCATGAAGGCTTGCCTATGTCAGTTGCTCTGAGTGCCTTCAAATGGTTGTTTTATGTATTTTGTCCAGATTTTACTGTTGATAGAAATTATTTTGGGTTTAGTACAAGTTTTTCAGTCATGACCAGAAAGTTTTTTCTATTCTATCTAGATTCCATACATTCTCACTTCTTCCTTCACTTTCAGGAGATTATCATGTAGCATGTGTCTTCAAAAGCCCACAAATCAGAGAGACAGGTGGATATAGAGGCTGGCATAAACACAAATCTGGGATGCACACCTGCTTTTCTTTTCATTGCAACCAGCAAAGAATCCCTGAGGACTCTTCCCCTGCAGGAAGCAGGGGAAAGGTTACCTATGGTAAAATAAATGATAAAATCAGGACCACAGATTTTGGCCTTTTTTTAATGGAAGGCACCCAGTAATTGTAGATCAGTAAAAATAGTCACCCAGAATTTGTATTAGAAGCTTGGGCTAGTTCTCCTTGAACTTTCCCCTAGGCCTGGAGTGAAAGGTCATGCTATGATTGAAGTGTCTTCACTAATCCAAATACCTGTTTTTCAGGTTAAATAAATAGGAATTGGGAATCAGGGAGCAATTTGCTGAGGATAATGACTTAATTCCAAAAAAAAAAAAAAAAAAAGTTCCTATCCACCACCCTTTTAACTAGCCCAAGTTCCCTTTGCTTTGAAAAGTAACCCTGAATTTCTCTTTAGGACTTCTCACTTATTTGCCAGTCATATCACAATAAGTTTGTTTCCTTAATATAAACGAAGCTCTGTAAAATAGTAAGAGAACAGAACAGTATCCCAGTAAGAAAATGAGCAAAAGGATATAAACGAATAACATCCAGAAAAAGATTCTTAAACATGGAAAGGGCACTAACTAATTCATAAAAAGGTAAAAGTAGAATAAGCCTATAAATATATCTCACTTTTTATCTATTAAATTGACAAAGATCAAGAAGTTTGATTACACATTGCGTGTCTGAGGATTGTGAAATGGGTTCTCTCACACTTAGCTGGTGGGCGTATCAGCTTTACAAACTCTATATAGGGTGACAAGGCAACCTCTATCAAAATTTAGAAGACACATATCCTTTAAAACAGCACCTCAACTTTTAAGTTGTTTAACCTACAGATATTTTTACACATGTGGGAAATGTTTACTGCAGCATTGTTGTAATAGCAAAATATTGAGAAAAACATCAGTTCCCATTAATAGAAGACTAGTAAAATGAGCTATGGTGAGTTATACCATGGAATATTATGTCTTCAATTTATAAACTATGAAGCAGTTCCATATGCAATGATATATAATATGTCCAAGACACACTGTTAAATGAAAAAAGCAAAGTGAATAGCAGAGTGTATTGTAGCTGCCTTCCATGGAAATGTGTATATCTCCTGAAAGAGCTCCAAAAAACTGATAACAATGGTTGCTTCAGGCAAGAAGAATTTTGTGTCTAAGGAACAAGATAGTAAAGGAGACTTTTTTTTCATAACTCCTTTTGTGCGTTCAAATTCTTTATCATGTGCCTATATTATGCATTGAAAAAATAATAAAACATATTTT